GGGCCAGAGTGGCGGGGTGAGTGGTTTGGCGGGAAAAATGGTTATGGGACAGGTAACTAAAGGTGACTCAGGTCAAAGCAGGAGACCGGGATTAGTTAGGACGGAGCAGGTGACCAGGGCAACAGATGTCAACTACTGACTAGAACTGGTGGAAAAGGTTGTTTACTGAAACTGCGAGGAAGGTAGACTTTAAAATGCAGGACAAAGACTGAACATACTGATATACTGATTCTTTGAAGGGAAGTTTAGAACTCATTGTATCTAACATTATTCAGGCTTAAAACAGTTTCCAATCCAGTGGGAAAAGTCACTCCATATATTCCGTGAAGTCAACCAGTTCCATCAAGGAGAAAGTCAGGGCCGCTGGGAGCGCGTGGACCGTGGGCTCCGGGGCGGCGCCTGCCCGGGCACCCCGGCCCCGTCCACGCCCCGCAAGAGGAGCTCGCTGGCCCCGCCACGCGGGAAGGGGTCGCCCCGGGGTCTTGGGCGGGAGGGCCGTGCGGGCTGCGGAGACACCGAGGAGGGGAGGCGCCTCTCCTGAGCTCTTGGCGCAGCGACCCCAGGGCGCCGACTCATCGCGGAAGGGCTCGGCTTGCCCGGGCGCCGGTGCCGCCTCGGGTGAGGTTCCCGCGAGACTCTTCTCTGCGTCCTGGACTCACCGCAGGGCGCCCCGCCGCACGGATCGAGAACCTTGGGGCTCCCTGGAAACTTGCCACCCGCTGCCGCCAAGGCCGGAACTCCTCGGAGCCCCTAGCAACGGAGCCCCTAGCAACGGAGCCCACGCGGATGCGGCGCGGGGCTGACGCTGCCTTGGGTTCGCCTACGTCCCTCGGGAATTTTGTCCCGGCGTGGCTCCCGTAGCCAGATGCTTCGCCGCTCCCGCCCCGCTGGCTCCCAAAGCCTGTTCGGCAGTCGCGGCGCCGTCGCTATGGCGTCACTGTCCTCGGGGCCAATCCAAGGGCTGCGCGCGTGTCCCTTACGCGCTTCTATCGCCGGGAGGAAGGGGTGTGTGTGGCGCCTGCGCAGTGGCGGTGACCACCGGCTCGCGGCGCGTGGAGGCTGCTCCCAGCCGCGCGCGAGTCAGACTCGGGTGGGGGTCCCGGCGGCGGTAGCGGCGGCGGCGGTGCGAGCATGTCGTGGCTCTTCGGCATTAACAAGGGCCCCAAGGGTGAAGGCGCGGGGCCGCCGCCGCCTTTGCCGCCCGCGCAGCCCGGGGCCGAGGGCGGCGGGGACCGCGGGTTGGGAGACCGGCCGGCGCCCAAGGACAAATGGAGCAACTTCGACCCCACCGGCCTGGAGCGCGCCGCCAAGGCGGCGCGCGAGCTGGAGCACTCGCGTGAGTGCGGCGGGGCGGGGCGGCGCGGGCGGCATTCCCTTTCTTGCCTGCATGTGCTTGATAGCAGATCAATGACAACAGCCATTGGAAGCTTAGGAAAAGCGAATGTAACGTGAAAAAATAGAGGACACTTTAGCCATCGCCTGACTTTCTGTTGAATTGGGAAAGAGCCTCCTCCCGTCCACGTGGGATGGCCTTCCTGATGTGGCTCTCCAAGACCATCCCTGGGGGGATAAAACCTCACAAATGCATCAGGCCGTGTGCTGGGGATGGTGCATCGTCACGCCAGGTCTGACTAGGAAGGAGGATGGGGAGGCAGGGAACACCTGCCCTCCGTGTCCTTGCGTCTGCAGGTTATGCCAAGGACGCCCTGAATCTGGCACAGATGCAGGAGCAGACGCTGCAGTTGGAGCAACAGTCCAAGCTCAAAGTGAGTGGGGCCGGTGTGGGTGGGGAGGCCGGAAGTGCCAGCTGGTGAGTGCTGTGCTCTGCAGGAGTATGAGGCCGCCGTGGAGCAGCTCAAGAGCGAGCAGATCCGGGCGCAGGCTGAGGAGAGGAGGAAGACCCTGAGCGAGGAGACCCGGCAGCACCAGGCCGTAAGAGCGCAAGAGGCCGCGAGGGAGGCCGCAGATGTGTCTTTGCCGCCCTCTTCTCCCCCAGAGGGCCCAGTATCAAGACAAGCTGGCCCGGCAGCGCTACGAGGACCAACTGAAGCAGCAGGTGAGCTCAGCCTCCCCTGCGAGGCGCCTGCGGGCTTTTCTCTTTTTCTGCGGCTTCTTCTCAGCAACTTCTCAATGAGGAGAATTTACGGAAGCAGGAGGAGTCCGTGCAGAAGCAGGAAGCCATGCGGCGAGGTAGGCTGTCTGCTCTCCTGGCTGGGGCGGAGTGGTGCTGAGCTGCCCTGCCTCTCTGGGGCAGCCACCGTGGAGCGGGAGATGGAGCTGCGGCACAAGAATGAGATGCTGCGAGTGGAGGCCGAGGCCCGGGCGCGCGCCAAGGCCGAGCGGGAGAATGCAGACATCATCCGCGAGCAGATCCGCCTGAAGGCGGCCGAGCACCGTCAGACCGTCTTGGAGTCCATCAGGTGAGCACTGCCGAGGCCCGGGCCGGCCACAGCCTTCCTGGTCACACCACTGCTTTCCCCGCAGGACGGCTGGCACCTTGTTTGGGGAAGGATTCCGTGCCTTTGTGACAGACTGGGACAAAGTGACAGCCACGGTAAACATACTCATAAAACAGGGCTGGCAGGTGCCGGTGCGCCAGTGCGGTGTCTCTGCTGCAGGTGGCTGGGCTGACGCTGCTGGCTGTTGGGGTCTACTCAGCCAAGAATGCCACGCTTGTCGCCGGCCGCTTCATCGAGGCTCGGCTGGGGAAGCCGTCCCTAGTGAGGGAGACGTCCCGCATCACGGTGCTTGAGGCGCTGCGGCACCCCATCCAGGTAGCAGCGCAGGCCTGGCCCTCCCTGAGTGCACCCGATGGCGCTTCCCCTTCCCCTCCGGCAGGTCAGCCGGCGGCTCCTCAGTCGACCCCAGGACGCGCTGGAGGGTGTTGTGCTCAGTGTAAGTCGGTGTGCCTGGGACCGGGGAGGCGCTGTCTCCTCCAAACCCCCGTCTTCCCCGGCAGCCCAGCCTGGAAGCACGGGTGCGCGACATCGCCATAGCAACAAGGAACACCAAGAAGAACCGCAGCCTGTACAGGAACATCCTGATGTACGGGCCACCAGGCACCGGGAAGACGCTGTTTGCCAAGGTGAGAGCGCCTGGCTGAACAGGTGGGCCAGGCTGCTCTGTCTCCCCTCACTCTTCCTGTCCAGAAACTCGCCCTGCACTCAGGCATGGACTACGCCATCATGACAGGCGGGGACGTGGCCCCCATGGGGCGGGAAGGCGTGACCGCCATGCACAAGCTCTTTGACTGGGCCAATACCAGCCGGCGCGGGTGAGACGTCCCCACAGCATGCACCAGGCCCTCTCGCCCTGCTTGGCCTCCCTCTCGTTCACAGCCTCCTGCTCTTTGTGGATGAAGCGGACGCCTTCCTTCGGAAGCGAGCCACCGTGAGTGTCACTAAGCCTCTGGCCACAATGGGTGGTGCCTAAGGCTGGAACCTTCTCTCTGCAGGAGAAGATAAGCGAGGACCTCAGGGCCACACTGAACGCCTTCCTGTACCGCACGGGCCAGCACAGCAACAAGTGAGGGAGCCCCTCGGGTCCTGGGCCCCCGGCCAGCATCCTCATCCTCATCCCCGCCCCGCAGGTTCATGCTGGTCCTGGCCAGCAACCAACCAGAGCAGTTCGACTGGGCCATCAATGACCGCATCAATGAGATGGTCCACTTCGACCTGCCAGGGCAGGAGGAACGGGAGCGCCTGGTGAGAATGTATTTTGACAAGTATGTTCTTAAGCCGGCCACAGAAGGAAAGCAGTAAGTGTCCCGCCCCACCAGCCCCCGTCCAGTTGGCCGGCCCACTTGGGAACTCCTTCCCCAGGCGCCTGAAGCTGGCCCAGTTTGACTACGGGAGGAAGTGCTCGGAGGTCGCTCGGCTGACGGAGGGCATGTCGGGCCGGGAGATCGCTCAGCTGGCCGTGTCCTGGCAGGTGAGTCAGGCTCCGGCACGTCCACCCAGACGCGGCCTCCCTCAGCTGCCTCTCTCCCCACTAGGCCACGGCGTATGCCTCCGAGGACGGGGTCCTGACCGAGGCCATGATGGACACCCGCGTGCAAGATGCTGTCCAGCAGCACCAGCAGAAGATGTGCTGGCTGAAGGCGGAAGGGCCTGGGCGTGGGGACGAGCCCTCCCCATCCTGAGTCCACAGGGAGATCCACAGCTCACGGAGCCTGGCCGCGGACCCCTCCCACCCCTGCCTTGCCGGCCCCTGCACATTTAGGATATGCTCCTGGGTGGGGACTGGGCTGTGCCCAGGGCCTCTGTCCCCCAGGATGTCTTGTGGTGCGGGTCGGCCGTTCTGCCCCCCAGGGCACCCCCTGTTGTAGGCACTGGCTAGGGAGGGGCAGGCCTCCTTCCTGCCCCTCGAGACACTCTTGGGAGATGCATTTTCCGTCTGGCTCACAGGGGGAGGGTGAGGCTTTGCACCCCAGCCCCTGCCCAGGCCACTGTGAGGGTGGGTGCTGGCTGAGCCCCCGGGGCAGCAGGAGCCAGGCAGGTGATGTCTTTGTTCTCGGCTCCCACAGCAGAGCCAGGTGAGGGGGCGCCTGCCAGGGCCAGACCCAGGTGGGGCAGCCTGAACCCTGCTTCCCCCTGTGGCCGGCATGCCCCGATCTTTCACACACTGGTGACCCTGAGAGAGGAGGGAGGAGGGAACCTGGCGGGGGTGTCTGAGGCCGCACTGTCAGCTGGCCGGTCCAAGCCTGTGGCTGGAGCTGGGGTCTGTTTACCTAATAAAGTCCCACAGGTGCCTCATTGCCCTGTCTGTCTCTTGGCTGGCACGGGGT